CCTGAGACCATCCCCCGGGCATTGCGATTCAGCGGGCCTGAGCTGGTCTCCTATTCTGGGCCGGACTGGGAGGGGTTAGCGGCGAAGCCACAGGGTCTCTTGGGTCCCAGCCCAGGACACTGCGTCCTCCCCAAGCCCCTACTCCACCCCCGCAGGGTTAACTCCGCCCCTGCGCCTGTTTACCCAGGAGTCAGAGCCTCTGGGGGTCCCCGGCCCCTCCCCCGCGCCCCTTGAGGCATTGACCCCAGAGTCCCTGTTGGCCATCCTCTCCCCACCCCCCGCCTGCCCGCGATCGCCCTCTATTTATAGCGGCCCCCCGCATTCCCCGCCCCCACCTCCCCGCCTTGTTGTCCAACTTCTCCCGGAGCAGCCGGAGAGCAGGCGTCGGGACGCAGCAAAGAGAGGAGAGGTACCAGGACTCTGGGCACGAGGGAGTCGGAACTCCTGCGCCCTCGACGTTCCCCCGTGCCCCCTTTCGGCGCCAGCACACCTGCCCCTGCCAGCCGGCGAGACCCCCGCCTCCTCAGCGGCGGTCCCGCCCACCTCCTCCTTTCTTAATCTAGTTCTCTGTGTTCGGGCGGGGGGAGTCGAACTCGTGGGGTGTCAGTATCCCGGGTTCGTCTCCCCACTACCGGTTCCCACCACTGAGTCTGGGGGCGAAGGAAGGAGCCAGAGTGCAATTGCAGATCCAGGTCGTGGATGGGGCGGTGCTGAGGGCAGCCGAGGGATCCCTCTCAGGGCTGAGGGATCCCCGCACTCCCCACACCGCCCCAATGCGGGGAGGGGGTGGTGGAATGTTTTGGTGAGCCGAGCAGAGCCTGGAAGCGTCCAGCCGCCCGCCCCTCGCCCCCCGGCCCCAGCACAACCCTTTCCTGAGCGGCAGTCTGGGCGGGGTGAAAGGGGGGGCGTGTTTACTGGGGGTCTGGGGCGGGTCTGCGGGGAGCCTAGCGCCCGTGGGCGGGCTGGGGCGGGCCGGGGGCGGGTCTGCGGGAAGCCCGAGCCGGGGCGGGCCCGAGTCAAAGGCAAGTGAAGGTGGAAGCGGCCGCGGCGGCAGCAGGTAGGGGGAGGGGCAGGCGAGGGGCCGTAGGGCCTGGAAGGCGCCAGCCGGGCCGGCGGGCGGTGTGATTGATCCGCGTCCCCTGGAGCTGGAGGCTCGGGGGAAAGGGCCAGCACGGAGCGGGCGCTCGGTTGCTGCGCACAAAGGCTGAGGCTCCAAGAGCTGCAGGGCGTGTTTGGGGTGCGCGCGAGGTTGTGTGCAAGGTCCGGGGCGCTTGGCACCGGCCACGCAAGGGTGTCAGTCTCCACGCGGACGGGCTGCGTAGGGACTCGTAGGGACGGGTTCCGGGTGCTGGGCCCGGCCGGTCTCCTCTGTCCTACCCATCCCTTCCCGATGGCGCTTGCCTTCGCGGGCCGTCGGGGGAGAACGGGAGAAGATTGTGGGACCGCTCTCCTCTCCCTTTCTCCACTCGTGGGACCTACACGGAGACTGAGTAGAGGAGAGAAGCGACGGCACCAATCTTTGTGTTTGTTTTTAAATTGTGGAGGGAAACAGCCATGCTCTGCTACCCTCCTCTTACTGGAGAGCTGTCAAAAATTTTGGGGATCCCCTATTCCCCCGCGTTTAGTCCCCCTGCAGATAGAAAATTGAGGCCAAATGTAGTAACTAACTGGGGCAAGGTCACACTGGGAGTGGCAGAGCCGGGATTCGAATCCGGAGGTTCTGACAGGGCCACCCTCTTACCTCCACATCAGCACTTCCTTCTCTCCTCCGCGCAGCCTGAACTGATGCCCTTGTAGCCTATATTGATTCCGGCTCGAGCCTAGAGAGGACGTGTTCTCTGGACTTAGGGGTAGACAGACACTGGGGAGGGTTAGTGACCCGAGGAGGTTGATGACCCTGGGAGTCTGGGTCTTGGCTGAGGCTTTCCGTCCCTGAAAGACCCCAGGTCTGTCTCCCATGTCATTCACCTCGTTGCTGTGTTTTCTCAGACCCCAGAGTCAGAAGGAGTGAGAACCCTGACCCCTAATCCCACTGCATCCAGCCAATAGGAGCCCAGTAAGTGACCCCACCCCGCAGGCTGCAGGCTCAACTTCCCAGTCTCATTTCCTCATCCTGCCAGGCCACCATGGCGGAGCTGCAGGAGGTGCAGATCACAGAGGAGAAGCCACTGTTGCCAGGACAGACGCCTGAGGCGGCCAAGGTTATTAGAGACCGTTTGACTCCCATGCCCAAGTTTCTGTGTGAATCCGTGTGTGTCTCTCCAGGAGGCTGAGTTAGCTGCCCGAATCCTCCTGGACCAGGGACAGGTAACAGTGTGGGGGCAGTCCCAAGGTGGGAGAGCCTAGCTCTTGGTGCCCTGTTTTCCTGCAGACTCACTCTGTGGAGACACCATACGGCTCTGTCACTTTCACTGTCTATGGCACCCCCAAACCCAAACGCCCAGCGATCCTTACCTACCACGATGTGGGACTCAACTGTAAGGACCTTCATTCATCTCCCACTCCTGTCTCTATTGTTGAGGTGATGTGGGTTCTCTTTAGATAAATCTTGCTTCCAGCCACTGTTTCAGTTCGAGGACATGCAGGAAATCATTCAGAACTTTGTGCGGGTTCATGTGGATGCCCCTGGAATGGAAGAGGGAGCCCCTGTGTTCCCTTTGGGGTAAGAGTTAGGTCGTTACTGCTTCACCAGACGGTATCTTCCTTAACATGCCTCTCTTTTCCAGATATCAGTACCCATCTCTGGACCAGCTTGCAGACATGATCCCTTGCGTCCTGCAGTACCTAAAGTGAGAGGCCTGGGAACCCCTCCAAACCAGAGCCATGAGGCGTATATTTCTTTCCCTTTCACAGTTTCTCTACAATAATTGGAGTTGGTGTTGGAGCTGGAGCCTACATCCTGGCGAGATATGCTGTAAGAAATAAAAAGCCCAGAGGAGGGAAAGGTTTCTCATTTCCTTCCTTCTGCTGTCCCTCAGCTTAACCACCCGGACACTGTTGAAGGTCTTGTCCTCATCAACATTGATCCCAATGCCAAGGGTTGGATGGATTGGGCAGCCCACAAGGTTTGGAGGGGCCTGTGTGCTGAGACCTACGGCCTGAACTTTCTCACCTGCCTTCTCCTCATAGCTAACAGGCCTCACCTCTTCCATTCCGGAGATGATCCTTGGACATCTTTTCAGCCAGGTAAGTGGGTGTAGGAGATGTAGAAGAGTCGATCCCTAATTTTTCTCCTTGTTCTCTCCTTCAGGAAGAGCTCTCTGGAAATTCTGAGTTGATACAAAAGTACAGAAATATCATTACACATGCACCCAACCTGGATAACATTGAATTGTACTGGAACAGCTACAACAAGTGGGTGGGCTGTGTGTGTATGCATGTGAGAGCTAAAATTCCTACTCTTTTAACCCCTTTCTAGCCGCCGAGACCTGAACTTTGAGCGTGGAGGTGATATCACCCTCAGGTAAGACTTTAAGAGATAATGCATTGCCTGTCTCACTGCCTTCTCCCCAACACTGTGTCTTTAGGTGTCCTGTGATGCTGGTGGTAGGAGACCAAGCACCTCATGAAGATGCAGTGGTTAGTAGGGAATTTTGGGGTGAGTGAGGGAGACCTCATTCATTCAGCCTCCTGCTTACTCCAGGTGGAATGTAACTCAAAACTGGACCCCACCCAGACCTCGTTCCTCAAGGTCAGTAACCTGTTCCTGGGCCCCCGTCCACATCACTTTTTCTGGGTGGTGCTCTCCTGAACAGATGGCTGACTCCGGAGGTCAGCCCCAGCTGACTCAGGTGAGTGCCGCTGCCGTCCATGGGATGGGGAAACCGTCTCCCTCGCCTCTTCTTACTTCCGCAGCCAGGCAAGCTGACCGAGGCCTTCAAGTACTTCCTGCAAGGCATGGGCTACAGTGAGTATCGGGACAAGAGCTTGCTGCACTAGCTGACTGCTTGTGCATCGTGCTGTCTCCACAGTGGCCTCATCCTGCATGACTCGCCTGTCCCGGTCTCGTACAGCCTCTCTGACCAGTGCAGCATCCGTTGATGGCAACCGGTCCCGCTCTCGCACCCTGTCCCAGAGCAGCGAGTCTGGAACTCTTTCTTCGGGGCCCCCGGGGCACACCATGGAGGTCTCCTGTTGAATGGCCCTTGTTGCCCTAGAGTGGGACCCAGCCCTCACCTCCCCCAGAGCTAACCTGGGAGGTGCTGAAGGGGCATTGGGCCACCGTAAGCAAGGGAAAAAGGGCAGATCATGCGGGGAGATGACCTTGATCTTTGATTGCTACCCTAACCTTGACCTTTAACCCGTGATTCCCCCCAGCTCCTGGAAGAGATGTCCTAATATCTCTTAGGGACCCAGACCCCTAAATTCTCCTCCTCCCCCATTTTGATGTTAAGGTGGAGAGGGCATATGCATCCTCTGTCCTGATCTAGGTGTCTATAGCTGAGGGGTAAGAGGTTGTTGTAGTTGTCCTGGTGCCTCCATCAGACTCTCCCTACTTGTCCCATATTTGCAAGGGGAGGGGATTTGGGGCTGGGGCTCCATTCACCAAAGCTGAGGTGGCTTCTCATTAACCCTTTAGGACTCTGAAGGGTATGGACCTACGTGAATGTGTGTCAGGGGGAGACTTGCTGGTGGGTTAGTGGTCCTCAGGATGTGATAGAAACATCCAGTGTAAAAAGGAAGTTGGAATGGGAGTTGGCGGGCAGTGAACGAGTGTGGGGAAGGATTGGTGCTGGGGCAACAGGAAGGGGCCTGGGGCCGTTTGGCTGCACTAACTTTGGTAGCTCAGTGTGCATCTAGAGTGGGACTGGGGAGGGAGCTAAGCTTGGGCTGGGCTGCTTGGGGCTTGGCATAGGGTGGAAAGGGCTACCCTGGGGCTCTGACCACACTGTAGTATGTGTGGAGGGTGCCCTCCCGTCTCCCACAACTTCTGCTATAACAATAAACTGTAGAGGAATCTGAGTACCGTTATTATTCTTTGTCTAGGTGTGCCT